CTTCATACTTCATTCATTCAACTAACATTTACCGAGTCCTGCTTTGTACTAATCCTTGGTCATTCAGTAATGTATAAAACGTGATTCTTGCCCACAATCACACAACAAATGATATAATCCCTTTGCCAATTTATGTTTCTTCCTGTCCCTGTGGACCTCGAAAGCTACACACACACATACATTTCACTTCGTTATCAAAACCAATCCCATCATTGTTTGTTCTTCTCCTCTACAGTCATCCTACCGGTAACCTTCATCTCATTAATCGCCTGTCTGTGGCCCCTACCCCAGCCCCTAATTCCTTTCTATTCTCTGGAGGGCCAATTGCCCTTCCTTTTAACCTTCTGGTTCCCTGGCTACTTCCTTCTTACGTCCCTTTTCTTGTTTATCCAGCGGGGGTGCGGGTCTCCCTAAAATTCCTTACACCCTGCTCTCCTATTACGCTTTCCTCAATCTTTGATCGCTCAGGTTACCTCTTTTTTTGCGCCCACGGCTGCCCCCAGACCCTTGGCCTTTTCGTTGTTTCATGATGAGCCCGAGCTCTTCTTCACCAGCTCAACTCCGTCTCCAGCACCTAAGCAGTATCCTCCCGCCATCCCTCCCCACGGCGCCTGCGTTCCCCGGCAACCGGCGCCGCTGGGCAGCCTGGGAGGCAGGAAAAAGCGACTCTTCCTCTAACAGTCTCCGGAAAACGGTGCGAAGAGAAGGCGCCAAGACGCCTTCCCTCCAATACACTACAATACCCAGGACGCTTTGCTACAATACCTCTCCGGGGTTGGCTGGGGGGCGCCTCCAGCTGCGCAAGCGCATAGGGATGCGCCCTTTGTGGACTCCATTGCGCAGGGTGCATTGCCCTGAAGAGCGCTCCTCCTTCCGGTGAAAGTCGTCGGGTTCCCAGCCGGGAGTCTGCGGAGTTCTCATACTCTGTTACCCAGCTTCCTTTGTATGAGTGCTGTTGCGCACTTCCGGTGGAAGCGCTGAAGCGAGTGGGTGGAGTTTACGGAGCCGGTGGGCGGTAGGCGGTGCTACGGGTAGCTGGGTGCTGTCCAAAGGCGACAGGGCGTCGTTAGGGGAGCGAGTCGTGACCGGTTGGGCCACACTCAACGTGGGACGAAGCTTCGCCTACTGTTTGACTACGTGCGTGCAGCCTCCCCTCGATGTCGGCCCTCGAAAAGAGCATGCACCTCGGCCGCCTTCCCTCTCGCCCACCTCTACCCGGCAGCGGGGGCAGTCAGAGCGGAGCCAAGATGCGAATGGGGTACGTGACCCATACCCCTTCTCCCTATGGGCTTCTGAAATGTCTCTCTCTTTTTTTTCCTCAGCCCTGGAAGAAAGCGGGACTTTTCCCCTGTTCCTTGGAGTCAGTATTTTGAGTCCATGGAAGATGTAGAAGTAGAGAATGAAACTGGCAAGGATATATCCTTTGCAAAATGGCTTATTCTTTAGTGAACATAGATGTTTTATCTTTAACTATTCATACACTTTTCGAGTCTACAAGAGTGGTTCAGAGGGTCCAGTCCTGCTCCTTCTGCATGGAGGAGGTCATTCTGCCCTTTCTTGGGCTGTGTTCACGGTAAGTAGGTTGTTGATAGTACAAGTTAATGTTGTGTCTTAACTACTTTTCCTTTTTCTCCTAGGCAGCGATTATTAGTAGAGTTCAGTGTAGGATTGTAGCTTTGGATCTGCGAAGTCATGGTGAGTAAAGTTCTTAATTAGCCATTAACTGGGGAATTTTATTTTTAAAATATTTTCATTTTAGGTGAAACAAAGGTCAAGAATCCTGAAGATCTGTCTGCAGAAACAATGGCAAAGTAAGTAACCAAATATTTCTTATACATTGCCTCATTCTTAGATCTTTTTCTCTTCTCTTTGCAGAGACGTTGGCAATGTGGTTGAAGCCATGTATGGGGACCTTCCTCCTCCAATTATGCTGATTGGACATAGCATGGGTGGTGCTATTGCAGTCCACACAGCATCATCCAACCTGGTACCAAGCCTCTTGGGTCTGTGCATGATTGATGTTGTAGAAGGTGAGTTTTCTTAGCACTGACCAAATCAGGATATATGTGGTTACAGTTTTTGTTTAACATCCAGGTACAGCTATGGATGCACTTAATAGCATGCAGAATTTCTTACGGGGTCGTCCTAAAACCTTCAAGTCTCTGGAGAATGCTATTGAATGGAGGTAACCAACAAATCTTTGTCGCCTTTATTTAAAACCTTCTCTCTTCCTTTCTTTTCTTTCCCAGTGTGAAGAGTGGCCAGATTCGAAATCTGGAGTCTGCCCGTGTCTCAATGGTTGGCCAAGTCAAACAGTAGGTCTTACTCTTCCCCCTTGGTCTGGTTAGTGTGTAATAGCACTTTTTTAAAAAAACCTAGGTGTGAAGGAATTACAAGTCCAGAAGGCTCAAAATCTATAGTGGAAGGAATCATAGAGGAAGAAGAAGAAGATGAGGAAGGAAGTGAGTCTATAAGCAAGAGGAAAAAGGAAGATGACATGGAGGTGGGTAAAAACATTCATTCTTGAAAAGATGCACAAAGCGTTATGTTTTTAAACACTTTTCCAGTGAAACAATGGGAGATAATGCAAGGCCTGTGGTGGATGCCCTTGTGTGGAGAACTGCATCTCGCCCAGGTAAACATCCCAGGAAGATTGTTAGCCAACTTTCTGTTTCTCCCACCCAACAACAAGTGGATCTCATTATATCAGCCTGCTTTATTACCATTTTCACAGCATCTAATAGGCATCTAAACTAAACTTCATGATCCAGCTCTTTGGAGAAAGGATTTATTTCCAATAACCTAAATACAGAAGAAATCCTAATTCTGTCCAGAATTTTTTTTTTTGGTTTTGCAAATTTTAAGATTTGAGATGAACTGTTATATATATATATATTATAATGTTACTTTTTGGAGGTTTTCTTACCTTAAATTTGTCATTTCCCTGTGAAGTTCAGTGTGCATGTAGGAGGGGCTTGTGAGATTATGCCTTGTCTCTGACGGTGGAGCTGATCTCTTAGAAATGGCTCATAGTGTTGTGGGGAATAGGACAGGCTGAGGTTCCAGGTTGAAATGGCAGTAAGTGTTTCCTTTAAAGTGTCCTATCCCTGGTAAATATTAACAGTGGAGAATAGAATTAGTTCTTTAGTGAGAATATTTGAATCATAAGGTACCTTTGTATCTCCTTTTACTGATGGAAGACCAAGGCCCAAAGAAGGGAAGGGATCTGAGAAAATCAGTGGCAAAGATAGGACTAGAAGACCCAAGTTTCTTGATTTCCCATCTGGCGATCTTTTTCTTTTTCTTTTCCTTTCTTTCTTTCTTTTTTTTTTTTTTACTGTGATAAAAAACAAAAACAAAACAAAAAACAACCCATAAAATATGCCATCTTGGTAATTTTTAAGTGTACAGTTAATATTCACATTGTTGTGAAACATCTGAGATTTTATGCCTATTAAACAACAACTCCCCTTTTCTAAAACTCTTCCAAAGGCCCCTGGTTGCCACCATTCTACTTTCTATGAATTTGACTATTTTAGATACCTCATATAAGTGGGATCATATATTATATGTCTTTTTGTGACTGGCTTATGTCACTTGGCATAATGTCCTCAAAGTTCAGTCCCTATGCAGCATGTGATAGCATTTCTTTCCTTTTTATGGCTGAATTATATATGTATATACCACATTTCGTTTATTCATTCATCCATCAGTGGCCATTTGAGTTGCTTCCACCTCTTGGCTGTTATCCATAGTGCTGCTATGAACATGGGTTTGCAGATCCCTCTTTGAGATTCTGTTTTCAATTCTTTGGATATGTACCCAGAAGTGGGATTCCTGGATCATACAGTAGTTCTGTTTTTAATATTTTGAGGAACTGCCTTGATGTTTTTCTTATTGGTTGAACTATTTTACAACTCAGTACACAAGGGTTCCTTCCGAATTCTCCACATCCTCACCAACACTTATTTTTCTCTTTTTTGATAGTAGTCATCCTAATGGGGGTGAGGTGGTATCTCATTGTGGTGTTGCTGTGCATTTATTTATTGATTAGTGATGTTAAGCATCGTTTCATATGCTTATTGGCCACTTCTGTATCACCTCTAGAGAAATGTCTATTCAAGCCCTTTGACCATTTTTTAATCAGGTTACTCGATGTTTTTAGTTGCTGAATTGTAGGAGTCCTTTATATATTCTGAATATTAATCCATTATAAGATATATGATTTGCAAAGATTTTCTCCCATTCCATACACATAGTACCATTTGTCTATTTTTGCTTTTGTTCACTGCTTTTTGGTGTCATATCCAAGAAATCATTACCAAGTCTACTGTCCAGCTTTTCCTCCATGTTTTCTTCTAGGAGTTTTATAGTCTTAGTCTTACTAGGTCTTTAATCCATTTGAGTTAATTTTTGGATATGGGATAAGGCCCCAGCTTCACTTTGGAATATGCATATCTGTTTGGTTATCCCAGTACTGTTTGTTGAAGAGACTGTTCTTTCCCCATTGAGTGGTCTTGGCAGTCTTGTCAAAAATCATTTGACTATTTATGTGAAGGTTTATTTTTGGGCTCTCTATTCTATTCCACTGGTCTATTTGTCTTTACGGCAGTACTAAGCTGTTTCAATTACTGCAGCTTTGTAATTGGGGAGTGTGAGTTCTCCAATTTTGTTCTTCTTCAAAATTGTTTTGGCTAGTCAGTGTCTATGAGATTCCATATGAATTTTAAGGTGATTTTTTTTATTTCCTAAAAAAAAAAGCCATGGGAATTTTGATAGAGATTATATTGAATCTGTGGATTACTTTGGGTAGTATGGACATCTTAAGCATCCAGTGATCTTTAAGATAATATGTTACTATCTCATGTTCACTTTTAGATTTTCATATTGTGGTTGATTCAGTATATTTATTTCAATTATAATGTTTCAAATATTTCAATGGTACAGAAAAATATAGAGAATTATTTATTTTTTCAGCCAATATTTGATTGCATACTCTGTGCTTATCTACAATAAAGATTTAATAAATGTTGACATTTTGTCATATTTGTCTCATATTTCCTTTC